AGTGGCGGGCGCCTGTAGTCCCAGCTACTCCGGAGGCTGAGTCAAGAGAATGGCGTGAAGCCAGGAGGCGGATCTTGCAGTGAGCCGAGATCGCGCCACTGCACTCCAGCCTGGGCGACTGAGCAAGACTCTGTCTCAAAAAAAAAAAAAAAAAAAAAAAAAGAAAAGGAAAGAAAGCAGCTGGATTGCAGGAGGGGGTATAGCTCACAGGTAGAGCATTGGACTACAGATCAAGAAAACAGCTGGATTCTCACATTTAAGTCTACCTTCATTGTTACGGGAGGCGCTGCTGTATTGTATGAAACAATAAATTGCACATTCAGACTTTTAAATATCTCGATGGGATAGGCATCAGGAGAAGAGGTATCTTCGGTTTGCACGAGCTTTGATTTTTCTTTTTTCTTTTTTTTTCCGAGACGGAGTCTCGCTCTTGTCACCCAGGCTGGAGTATAATGGCGTGATCTCGGCTCACTGCAATCTCCGCCTCCCGGGTTCAAGCGATTCTCCTGCCCCAGCCTCCCAAGTAGCTGGGATTACAGGCGCCCGCCACCCGGCTAATTTTTGTATTTTTAGTAGAGACGGGGTTTCACTATGTTGTTTAGGCTGGTCTCGAACTCCTGACTTCGGCCTCCCAAAGCGCTAGGATTACAGGCGTGAGTCACCGCACCCGCCCCGAACGTTGATTTTGATTTGAGACTGGGTCTGGACGAATGCTGGGGACTCCAGCGAGGAGCTAGTCAGGACAACAGGCACCTCACCTCACCCAAACCCAAACCTGCGAGCCCTTCCCAGGTCACCCACGCTTGCTCGAGCTTGGACTACAACTCCCGGCAGAGCTCGCGGCAGGGGGTGTGCCCGCAATCGCGAGGAGCGTGGGTGACTCAAACCAAGTGACGGAAGTGAGCGAGGGCGTGCCTGTTTGTTGCAGGCGCGGTGTAGCAATTGGAGGACCCAGGAAGAAGGGGCGGAGCCTATGCTTGGGTCAACCAATGGCTTGAGCTCAGGAGCAACCAGGGCACGGGGCGTGTCGGGGCTGATTCTCTGGCTGTGTGGGGCGCACGGTCCCGGGATACTGGGGACGGCGGGGTGGGAGGGCGCCGTCCTGGGGCCGCGGCGGCCGGGCGGGGGAGATGGCGGCGCGATGGAGCAGCGAAAACGTGGTTGTAGAGTTCCGTGACTCCCAGGTGAGCTAGAGGCCGAGTGGAGCCCTCTGGGCTGGCAGCACTGACTCTGTGTTCTCTCTCTCAGGCAACTGCGATGTCTGTGGACTGTCTTGGGCAGCATGCAGTGCTTTCTGGGTAAGTAAGCTTGCCGAGTTTGTCTGCCATGACATGAAGGCTTTTTTCCTTTCTGTTGCATTAGTCCCTATCCTTCAGGTTTCCTCCGGTGACTGAGATCGTTGGCTGCTAATGCTAAAGAGCGACTGGCATCTCTCTTTAAGTGGGTAGACGGTGGAGGAGATCAGGTGGGAACCAGGCCCTGTTAGTGGATGTCCAATATACTATTATAATGTTGATGTTGGTCTCTAGCCGCAGATTCTTATACATCGTCAATCTAGATGCCCCTTTCGAAGGTCACCGAAAGATCTCTCGCCAGAGCAAATGGGACATTGGAGCTGTGCAGTGGAATCCTCATGACAGCTTTGCACACTATTTTGCGGCTTCGGTGAGCTTATTTAAGGAATACAGGAGAATGCTCTTGCCTGTGGCCTTCTTTCCTTTCTTTTCAGAGTAACCAACGAGTAGACCTTTACAAGTGGAAAGACGGCAGTGGGGAAGTTGGCACAACCTTACAAGGCCACACTCGTGTCATCAGGTAGGCACCAGCCCTCCACAGCTCTTTGGCTGTTTCTTTGTTCTGTTTATTCTTTGTGTCCCAGCGACTTGGACTGGGCGGTGTTTGAGCCTGACCTCCTGGTTACCAGCTCTGTGGACACCTACATCTACATTTGGGATATCAAGTAAGAACAATTAGGAGGCATAACCACTTGGTTGGGGATTTGATTTTTTATTTTTATATTTCAGAGACACAAGGAAACCTACTGTTGCACTGTCTGCTGTTGGTGAGTGTATGCTTCTCCCACCTCACCCTGGCCAGCAGCTTTCTTCCCTGATTTTTCTTTGCAGCGGGTGCCTCCCAGGTCAAATGGAATAAAAAAAATGCTAACTGCCTTGCCACCAGCCATGACGGCGATGTGCGGATATGGGATAAGAGGGTGAGTAATCTCTTTTTTCGCCCTTATTGGTCAATCGATAATATTAGGTGCTGATCTGTTGCAGAAACCCAGTACAGCAGTGGAATATCTAGCCGCCCACCTCTCCAAAATCCATGGCCTGGACTGGCACCCAGACAGCGAGCACATTCTTGCTACCTCCAGTCAAGACAATTCTGTGAAGGTCAGTGGCACCCATGGGGAAGTTGGAGGAGCTTTCACAAATGATCTTGCTTGCTCTCTTCTAGTTCTGGGATTACCGCCAGCCTCGGAAATACCTCAATATTCTTCCTTGCCAGGTGCCTGTCTGGAAGGCCAGATACACAGTGAGTGAGCCACCCTGCCTCTTGATAAGAAACTAATCACCTGCTTTTCCCTTCCCTGCCTTAGCCTTTCAGCAATGGATTGGTGACTGTGATGGTTCCCCAGCTGCGGAGGGAAAACAGCCTTCTCCTGTGGAATGTCTTTGACTTGAACACCCCAGTCCACACCTTCGTGGGGCATGATGATGTGGTCCTGGAGTTCCAGTGGAGGAAGCAGAAGGAAGGTGAGTGGGAGAGGCCTGCTGCCCACTTTCCTAATTTCCAGGATTCTTATTTGGTGATTTCTAGGGTCCAAGGACTATCAACTGGTGACGTGGTCCCGGGATCAGACCTTGAGAATGTGGCGGGTGGATTCCCAGATGCAGAGGGTATGTATGCAGTGCTATTGTGGAGAAATGTATCTAGAACTACATCTTCTACCCTTTGTTGCAGCTTTGTGCAAATGACATATTAGATGGTGTTGATGAGTTCATTGAGAGTATTTCCCTTCTGCCGGAACCTGAGAAGACCCTGCACACTGAAGATACAGATCACCAGCACACTGCAAGCCATGGGGAGGAAGAAGGTAATTTGTCAAACTGATGTCTCAGGTAAGGTCTTTCCAACATTGAACTTCTCTCTCCTGCTAGCCCTAAAAGAAGATCCCCCTAGAAATCTCCTGGAAGAGAGGAAATCAGATCAACTGGGGCTGCCTCAGACCTTGCAGCAGGAATTCTCCCTGATCAATGTGCAAATCCGGAATGTCAATGTGGAGGTACTTAGTTTAATCAACTGTATCTCATGTTTTTCTACAGCAATTGTGGATTTGTCTCTTGCAGATGGATGCGGCAGACAGGAGCTGCACAGTGTCTGTGCACTGCAGCAACCATCGTGTCAAGATGCTGGTGAAGTTCCCTGCACAGTACCCAAACAACGCCGCCCCTTCCTTCCAGTTTATTAACCCCACAACCATCACATCCACCATGAAAGCTAAGCTGCTGAAGGTGGGGGTCTGGGTTCCCAAATTCTCCTTGCTCTCTTCTTGACTGTGTTTTGGGCCTTTTCTAGATCCTGAAGGACACAGCCCTGCAGAAAGTGAAGCGTGGCCAGAGCTGCCTGGAGCCCTGCCTGCGCCAGCTCGTCTCCTGCCTTGAGTCCTTTGTGGTGGGAAGCATGAAACTGTCATACCAACTTAGTGGTTTTTAGCTTGTGGATTTTTAAATTTCAGAACCAGGAAGACAGCGCTTCCAGCAACCCGTTTGCACTCCCCAACTCTGTCACTCCCCCCTTACCGACGTTTGCGCGGGTGACCACGGCTTACGGGTCGTACCAGGACGCCAACATTCCCTTTCCTAGGACTTCTGGGGCCAGGTTCTGCGGAGCAGGTGGGTCTCTTTGGTTCTTTGATTCTAGATTTACTGATGGCTCATGTGATGTCTCCTCCTTTAGGTTACCTGGTATATTTCACAAGGCCCATGACAATGCATCGGGCGGTGTCTCCCACAGAGCCTACTCCGAGGTGAGTCAGGGAGATGCAGAAGCCGCTCTACGCCAGTGTGGATAATTATCATTTTCAACTACAGATCTCTCTCAGCCTTGTCTGCTTATCACACTGGCTTGATCGCGCCCATGAAGATCCGCACAGAGGCCCCTGGGAACCTTCGTTTATACAGTGGGAGCCCCACTCGCAGCGAGAAAGAGCAGGTCTCCATCAGCTCCTTCTACTACAAGGAGCGGGTAAGTGCCAGAGCCGTAGCCTTTGATTCTTACCTCCTCCTGGGTGTAACGTTTTCATGCACAGATGTCTCCTCGCTCTGCCCGGCGGCGTTGGTCCATACAAGCAATTAACGACTTCCCGGTACTGTGCGCTGTGCAAATGCTCTCCTTAACCCCATTAGTTACATCCTGTCATCTACCCCTAGAAATCAAGACGATGGAAAAGTAAGCGTGAGGGATCAGACTCTGGCAATCGACAGATCAAGGCTGCTGGGAAAGTCATCATCCAGGATATTGCTTGCCTCCTGCCTGTTCACAAATCGCTGGGAGAGCTGTACATGTAAGTACAAAATTTCAAGTCTGCTGCACTCAAGAAATGTTTAATTCTTTTTAAAAAATTTCAGATTGAATGTGAATGATATTCAGGAAACATGTCAGAAGAATGCCGCCTCTGCCTTGCTCGTTGGAAGAAAGGATCTTGTCCAGGTATTGTCCATCCCTTTTGGTGGAGATTTGGATTTGAGTTTGTATTTCTCTTTGATCTGTCCAGGTTTGGTCGCTGGCTACGGTAGCTACAGATCTTTGCCTTGGTCCGAAATCTGACCCAGATTTGGAAACACCCTGGGCTCGACATCCATTTGGGCGGCAGCTGCTGGAGTCCCTGTAGGTTTTGAGAGCTAAAAATGAGAAAAATGACTTGTTTTCTTTCCTCTTATCTTTTCCTCAGGTTGGCTCACTATTGCCGGCTCCGGGATGTTCAGACACTGGCGATGCTCTGTAGCGTGTTTGAAGCCCAGTCTCGGCCTCAGGGGCTACCAAACCCCTTTGGGCCTTTTCCTAACCGTTCTTCTAATCTTGTGGTGTCCCATAGTCGATATGTAAGTTTGTCCTTTTCTGGTTTTGTCTGATTAGTCCTGTTGGTTCTTCTCTTCCCTTCTGTAGCCTAGCTTTACCTCTTCTGGTTCCTGCTCCAGTATGTCAGACCCAGGGCTCAACACTGGCGGCTGGAACATAGGTTTGTATGGAAATGACTTAGCCCACGCTGGAGCCATCTTCCCTTCCCATTTGATTTTCTTCAGCGGGAAGAGAGGCAGAGCACTTGTCCTCCCCTTGGGGAGAATCCTCACCAGAAGAGCTCCGCTTTGGGAGTCTGACCTACAGTGATCCCCGTGAGCGAGAACGCGACCAGCATGATAAAAATAAAAGGTAACCACCCTCCCAGGTGAGAGCTGCAATGCAACTGACAGGAAATCTTTTTAACTTTATCCAGGCTCCTGGACCCCGCCAATACCCAGCAATTTGATGACTTTAAGAAATGCTATGGGGAAATCCTCTACCGTTGGGGTCTGAGAGAGAAGCGAGCTGAAGTGTTGAAGTTTGTCTCCTGTCCTCCTGACCCTCACAAAGGGATCGGTGAGTATGAATTTCTCTCTCTTCCTTTCACTCTCTTGTTTTGCCCGTCCCTGCCCATTTCCAGAGTTCGGCGTGTACTGCAGCCACTGCCGGAGTGAGGTCCGTGGCACGCAGTGTGCCATCTGCAAAGGCTTCACGTTCCAGTGTGCCATCTGTCACGTGGCTGTGCGGGGATCGTCCAATTTCTGCCTGACCTGTGGGCACGGTGGCCACACCAGCCACATGATGGAGTGGTTTCGGACCCAGGAGGTGTGTCCCACCGGGTGTGGGTGCCACTGCCTGCTTGAAAGCACTTTCTGAACCTACAGAAGTTGGGTATTGTCTGAAATCCCAGAGGACCCATAAGTGCCGGTGACAAGCTGTCTGTCAGGGGAGAGGCTCCAGAACCTGGGTTCGTCCCCAGTGAGACCGGAGGATGATCCCCCAAGGACTGCGCAGCATCAGCTCTTGGTGGGCCTCTGCCTTCTCTTCTGTTTGGCCACCTGGTGTGGATGTCACTGTGTGAAGATAAGGACAGAAGTGCAGAGCTGCGCTTTGTGTGTTGTCTATGTCGGCTGAGCTACCAAGGTGGAAGTTTTCATGGAGAAAAGCACCTGGCTCCAGGGCCAGTGTTACAGTGTTACCCTGTAAGGTGTTAGCCTTAAACCACCGAGCAGCGTTCTCTTGATGCCAGTGCAGAGACCAGAGTCAGATGCCCGAGGACAGTGGGTAGGAATTTCATCAACAAATGGACCTATGGCATCATGGCTTTAGAAGCTGGTACATTTACTGAGCTGATGGACAGTGGCCTTCTAAAATATGACACTTAAATTGTAAATATGCACTGTACTTAAGGATTCTTAAGATGTATTTTTTTGTTATTTCTCCTCCAGCTGCTATCCCTTGGCTAATAAAATTCTAGTAATTTGAAAAAAAAAAAAAAGAGAGAAAGTTAAACAACATTATGGTGAATCATTTTTTACCCTAATTCTAATTGAAGGTAGCTATTTTGAATAGGACCAAAGTCAGTGCTCCGATTTTTAAAGGAAATGCTGATTTACTTTTGTCATCTGACAAGAGAAAATGGAATTTGACATTTAAGGTTCTTCCTAGCCCCAAGAGTCTTATTTCTTCTAGCAAAAGGAGGACAAGATTGCCGTGCAGCATGGATAGAAAAGTCTCCCTGGCCAGGCCCCATGGCTCATGCCTGTAATCCCACACTTTAGAAGGCAAAAGTGAGGGGATCACCTGAGCTCAGGAGTTCGAGACCAGCCTGGGCAACATAAGGAGATCCCATCTCTGCAAAAAATTTAAAAAATAGGCCGGGCACGGTGGCTCATGCCTGTAATCCCAGCACTTTGGGAGGCTGAGGTGGGAGGATTACCTGAGGTCAGGAGTTCGAGACTAGCCTGGCCAACATGGTGAAACCCCATCTCTACTAAAAATAGAAAAATTAGCCGGGCATGGTGGCGGGCGCCTGTAATCCCAGGTACTGGGGAGGCTGAGACAGGAGAATCGCTTGAACTTGGGAAGCAGAGGTTGCAGCGAGCTGAGATTATGCCATTGCACTCCAGCCTGGGTGACAAGAGTGAGACTCTGTCTCAAAAAAAGAAAAAAAAAATTAAAAAAATAGCCGGGTGTGGTGGCACATGCCTGTGGTCCCAGCTACTTGAGGGGCCGAGGTGGGAGGATCACTTGAGTCCAGGAGGTTGAGGCTGCAGTGAGCCTTGATTGCACCGCTGCACTCCAGCCTGGGCAACAGAGTGAGACCCTGTCAATAAACCAAAGTCTTCCTTGCCTCTGTTCAGATGGGCTGGGTTCCAGTGAGTGCCCTCACTCTTCCTTTAGGCTCCCTCGCAAACTGCCTGTGTTTGCCTGTGTTCTGAGTAGTTATAACATCTGTGTCCACCAATTCTTCAGAATGATTTTCTTTTTTAAAGTTAAATTTTTTTTTTTTTTTTTTAGAGAGAGAGACAGGGTCTCACTCTGTCACCCAGACTGGAGAGTGGTGATGCAATCATAGCTCACTGTAGCCTCTATCACCTGAGCTCAAGTGATCCTCCCACCTCAGCCTCCCGAGTAGCTGGGACTACAGGTGTGCACCACCATGCCTGGCTAATTTCAGAATGATTTTCAACTTCACATTTTGTATGTGCCAGTGAAAAGAAATCTTTTTTATTATTTCTACTGAAATATCTATTTCTGTTTCTTAGAATTTTACAGTTCCAAGTAGATTAGCTTAGGGACTAGGACATGTCTCATAATGGGAGAGCATTGCATATTCATGTGTTTCAAACTCCAGGTCAGGACCCATTAGTGGATTGTGACATTGATCTAGTGCGGAAAACCAGCATTTAAAAAAATGAAATGGTGTAAGAGAAAAATGATCACAATGTACCATACATAGCTAAGGAAAATGTTTTGTGTAACTTGTTTACGTGTGTGCAGCACATGTGTGCACAGGTGTATACCGGATCATAGCGTAAATTCATTTCTTACTGAAAGTTGTAGTCAAAACATTTTCACAACACTGTTTTGGATGAAGCTTATACCTCGTCCCCTGTGTTACTGGGCACAAAACTTCAGGATGTAAGAAAGAACTGAGATCCTGTGCAGTGGAACCAGAGGTTTAGTGCTGGGCTCTGGTCTGAGGTAAGGTGCCAGTGTCTCAGTAGCGTGAGCAGGGCGGGGGAGCCGCTGGGAGGATGACAGGAGAAGGCCCAGCCGGGAATTTGCATACACAAATTCTGTTGTAATGGTGATCACAGAATAGGTTGGCTGATTTACACAGAGAGAAAGGATCTGTTGTGTTCCTCAGTGAAATCACACCATTTGCAGAGAGCAATCTTTTCCTGTTCCCCACTGCTCAAGTTAGTGTAAAAACCTGTCCCTATCTGTCCCCATCAAGAATGAGATGTTTTTCTTGTTTTATTGTTGGAGGAACATTGACTTTCAAAATTGAAAAACCTTAATGGTGTGAAGAAATTTCGAGTTTAAAATATTACATAATGTCATCCTTCAATACGGAAATTCCTTTTGAATTTCCAAGTTACCAGAACAAAAGTCTAATATTTTAAAATATTCATGTTTGGAAACAGGTTGGTTGTCTGGTTGCGGGCCATGGCCGATATTCTCTCAGCCGCAGAATAGATGATTACAAGCACCTGAGTCTTTTGTTTGTTTATTTGTTTTTAAGAGCA